TAGGGTCAGTAACAAAATTCTTTTTTTTTTTTTTTGAGACGTAGTCTCACTCCGTCGTCCAGGCTGGAGTGCAGTGGTGCAACCATGGCTCATTGCAGCCTGGACCTCCCAGACTCAAGTGATCCTCCCACCTCAGCCTCCCGGGTAGCTGGGACTACAGGCATACACCACTATCACACACACCTAATTTCTAAAATTTTTTGTAGATACGGGGGTCTCATCATATTGGCCAGGCTCATCTCAAACTCCTGAGCTCAAGAGGTCCTCCCGCCTAGGCCTCCCAAAGCGCTGGGATTACAGGCGTGAGCCACATTAGGTAAATTCTTAATGAGTAAATTCAGGTGGCTGCCCTGGTGGAGGTGGACCGTTGGGTGCTCGACCGCCCAGAGGGCACAAAGGACCAACACGGTGGGGGTGGCGAGAACTGGGGCCGTAGAAGCCAGCCTAGTCCTCCGCCCTCGCTTTCCCTACTGAATATGCGCGAGGGGGAAACTCCAGCCTAGTTGTTGACTTTCTGCTTCGGACATGCTCGCGTGTTCTTGGCTCTCCTCTTCCGGACAGAGGCGCCGGAGCTTCATCCGTTCCGGGCTTTGCCGCTCACCGCCTCTCCCTTCCCAGGCCGTAACCCGCTTCCGCGTTTTACTCGGTGCCCGCAGCGCCGGGGCGTGGAGGCGTTAACGCGCACGCGCTTAGGGATCCGGCCGTGGCCGAGCGCGCGGCCGTAAGACCGCGGGTGAGAGCAGCGTTGGCTTCGAGGGGAGTGGCGGGCCGTGGGGATCGCGGCCGTGGTTGGGACGGCCGGGGGTCTCGGCGAGGGCTTCAGGGCTCCCGGGGCATGCGGGGGCCCGGGCTAGGGCCGGCTGCCGGTGCTGGTCGGGCGGGGCGGGTCGGGCCGGGGGCGGGCTGGCAGGGGCCGCGTCTGGGCCTCCGTGACGCGGACGCCGAGCCCTGCCCCAGGGAGCGGGAGGCGGGAGGCGGGGGCCAGGCGGCTCCTCCTCGTCGCGAACTCTGGATGACCTTGGCCAAATCGCTTCAGTTCCCCGAGCTGGCGACTTCGTCTGTAAAATGCGAGTCATAGCCCTGTCTCCTAGATGGGCCGTGTGGAGGCTCAGTGGCGGGAACGCCTGCGGGGCAGCCGGGGTCCTGGGCGGTTTGCTAGGGACGCCTCACTGGGGGTGAGGGTGAAAGGGCTTCCACGGGGATCATTGAATTGACCTAAACTGAAACTTTTCACTGCAGGTGACTAGCATGCAGATACCCATGCTCTGACTTTCTGCCCCTCCACTGACATGGCCCACCGGGGTGGGGAGAGGGACTTCCAGACTTCAGCTCGACGCATGGGCACCTCGCTGCTCTTCCAGCTTTCAGTGCATGAACGGGAGCTGGACCTGGTTTTTCTGGATCATAGCTATGCCAAGCCTTGGAGTGCCCACCCAGATGCCAGTAGTGCCCGCCCCACCCGCATGCTCTTTGTCACTCCCCGGCGGCAGCACGAAAGTACCATGTGAGTTGGGGCTTCTAAGGGCTGCTGGTAACTGGCCCGGTCCTATTTCCTCACCTGTTTACAGTGAATCAGACGTCCCAATAGATGTGGAGACGGTCACATCAACGCCTATGCCACTCTATGACAATCAGAAGGCACGCAGCGTGATGAATGAGTGTGAACGGCATGTCATCTTTGCCAGGACTGATGCAGATGCCCCTCCTCCACCAGAGGACTGGGAGGAGCATGTCAACAGGTAGGCTGCTCATCAGGAGGATGATCACTGCCTTGACTATAATTCCTCAGAGTTTCCCTTATAGGACTGGCTGGACAATGGCCCAGAACAAGCTATTCAACAAGATCCTCAAAGCCCTGCAGTCTGACCGGCTTGCCCGCTTGGCCAACGAAGGGGTAAGACACCAGCAATCCGCCCACAGTGGGCTCATGTTTTATTACTTCCACTTACATCCTTCAGGCTTGTAATGAGCCAGTGCTGCGCCGTGTTGCTGTGGACAAGTGTGCAAGGAGAGTGCGGCAGGCTCTGGCAAGTGTGAGCTGGGATACCAAGCTGATCCAGTGGCTGCACACCACCCTTGTGGAGACCTTGAGTCTGCCCATGCTGGCAGCCTACCTGGATGCTTTGCAGACGCTGAAGGGGAAGGTAAGGCTGTGATTGGGGTCTGCCCTGTCCTACTGGAGTCATCTTTGCTCTTTCTTCTTTGTAGATCCCAACCTTGATTGACCGGATGCTTGTGTCATCCAACACAAAGACTGGGGCTGCAGGAGCTGAGGCCTTGTCTCTCCTACTGAAGAGGCCCTGGGACCCTGCTGTGGGTGTGCTTTCTCATAACAAACCAGTAAGTTGGATGGCTCAGGACTTAACAATGGTACTGGTTTTTGGGTGGGATTCTTCCTCTTTAGAGCAAACTCCCTGGCTCTCCGCTGATTCTCATCGCCTCCTCTGGTCCCTCCAGCTCTGTGTTTCCCACTTCACGCCGCCACCGCTTCTGGCAATCTCAGCTGTCCTGCTTGGGCAAGGTATGTGTGGGGGCAAGAGGAACTCCTTCCTGCTGCTGGTGTGGGGGCTACTTCTTTCCTTCAGGTCATCCCTGTAGCCACCCATCTGCTGAACAATGGCAGTGGGGTAGGAGTTCTACAGTGTCTCGAGCATATGATTGGGGCAGTGAGAAGCAAAGTGCTGGAGGTGAGAATGCCCGTATTTCAGTACATTGTGGCTGTCTTACTGTCTTCTTTCTCTTCCCATGAAGATTCACAGCCATTTCCCACACAAACCCATTATCTTGATTGGCTGGAACACAGGAGCTTTGGTGGCCTGTCATGTAAGTAATTTCTATCTTATTTGGAGGTTGTCGACGTTTAGACAAACTGTTCTGTTATTTACAGGTGTCAGTAATGGAGTATGTCACTGCAGTTGTCTGCCTTGGGTTTCCTCTGCTTACTGTGGATGGCCCCAGAGGGGTAAGAATGTGGTAAAGCTGAGTGCTGGGTCAGAAGCCGATTCTAAAACCTATACCTGTTTTAGGATGTAGATGATCCCCTCTTGGATATGAAGACTCCAGTCCTCTTTGTCATTGGTCAGAATTCCCTTCAATGTCACCCTGAAGCCATGGAGGACTTCCGGGAGAAGATTCGAGCTGAGAACAGCTTGGTGGTGGTTGGGGGAGCTGATGACAATCTCAGGTGGGTGGATTCTCCCAGAGCTGCAAGAGAGCGAAGTAAACATGTCATCCTTTTTGTTTCTTAGAATAAGCAAAGCAAAGAAGAAATCAGAAGGGTTGACTCAGAGCATGGTGGACAGATGTATTCAGGTAAACAGTTGTTTTGTGTGCTTTTCTCAGCTAAAAGGCCTTGGTTGGCTCCTCTCTACACTAGGATGAGATTGTGGACTTTCTGACTGGAGTGCTCACTCGTGCTGAGGGTCACATGGGCTCTGAACCTCGGGATCAGGATGCTGAGAAGAAGAAGAAGCCCCGCGATGTGGCCCGCAGAGACTTGGCCTTTGAAGTCCCTGAGCGGGGCAGTCGACCTGCCTCCCCAGCTGCCAAGCTGCCCGCCTCACCCTCAGGCTCAGAGGTAGTGTGAGCAGGGAGGGAGCGCTTTTGCTGGTCTCATCTCTTGACCTTCTCACCTTACTCAGGATCTCTCCAGTGTGTCCAGCAGCCCCACCTCCAGTCCCAAGACCAAAGTGACCACAGTGACCTCTGCCCAGAAGTCCAGTCAGATTGGAAGTTCTCAGCTGCTGAAGAGACATGTGCAGCGGACAGAAGCTGTGCTGACCCACAAACAAGCTCAAGGTATAGGCACTTGGCCAGTGGCTCCTCTTGGGGTGGAGGATCTCAACTCAGCTCCATGTCTTAGTTCCCATTTCATCAGAACCACCAGAGGAAGGAGAGAAAGAGGATCTTAGGGTTCAGCTGAAGCGACACCATCCCTCGAGTCCCCTTCCTGGCAGTAAGACCTCCAAACGACCGAAGATCAAGGTGTCCCTTATCTCCCAAGGGGACACAGCTGGAGGGCCTTGTGCTCCTTCCCAAGGAAGTGCTCCAGAAGGTGAGTTTCTCTTGGTACGTTAAATGAGAACTGACCAGGGGCCTTGGGGTTTTCTGTTTTGAAGCTGCAGGTGGGAAGCCCATCACCATGACACTGGGGCAGGCTTCAGCAGGGGCCAAGGAGCTCACAGGACTTCTCACCACAGCCAAGTGAGTGTTTATTGGACCATCTGTGTCTATTCTTGGATAACAGAGCTCCTTCCTTTGTCTCCAGGTCCAGTTCTTCTGAAGGTGGAGTCTCAGCCAGCCCAGTCCCTTCAGTGGTCTCCAGCAGCACTGCACCCAGTGCCTTGCACACACTGCAGAGCCGCCTGGTGGCCACATCTCCTGGCAGCTCCCTCCCAGGTATCTTGTGGCCCAGCATTCTCCCCTTCCAATCTCTACTGATTCCTGCTATGTCCTCTCTTAGGGGCCACATCAGCCAGCAGCCTCCTCCAAGGCCTCAGCTTCAGCTTGCAGGATATCAGCAGCAAGACCTCTGGCCTTCCAGCAAATCCCTCCCCAGGACCAGCCCCACAGGTGCACATCTGCCATCTGCTGGGCTGGGCAGGCTTCTGATCACCTGGGCTTGTGTGTCCCACAGGCCACCAGTGTGAAGTTGCCCACCCCCATGCAGAGCCTGGGTGCCATCACCACGGGCACCAGCACCATTGTCCGTACCATTCCTGTGGCCACCACTCTCTCCTCCTTGGGTGCCACTCCTGGTGGGAAGCCCACAGCCATCCACCAGCTGCTGACCAATGGGGGCCTCGCTAAGTTGGCAAGCAGCCTCCCTGGCCTGGCTCAGATCTCTAACCAAGCATCAGGTGAGTCTCTCATGAGAACTGTGGGGACTCCCTCAAAAATTCTGCTTCTCTCTCTTTATCTCAGGCTTGAAGGTCCCCACCACCATTACTCTGACACTTCGTGGCCAGCCGAGCAGGATCACTACACTGAGCCCTATGGGCTCAGGAGCAGCCCCATCCGAGGAGTCCTCTTCCCAGGTGCTGCCCTCCAGCTCACAGGTGAGTCTGCCAGGAAGGACTGAGGACATGGGACCTAGTTAAAAAAAAATTCTGTCATTTGCAGCAACATGGATGAACTTGGAGGACATGTTAAGTGAAGTAAGTCTGGACAGAAAAATACTGCGTGTTCTCACCCACAGGTAGGAGCTAAAAAAGCTGATCTTATAGAAGTAGGGAGTGTAGGTGGGATGAATAACTTCTAGTGTTCTATAACACTATAGGCTGACTATAATTAACAATTTATTATAGATTTTCAAATTCCTAGAAAACCAGATTTTGAATGTTCCCAGGATAAAGAAATGAGAAATGTTTTGAGGTGCTGGATATGCCAATTATCCTGATTTGATCATTACACATTGTATACACGCTTTGAAATATTGTACTCTGCCCCATAAATACATACAATTATATGCCAGTTAAAAATAATAAAAGCTGGCCGAGTGCAGTGGCTCATGCCTGTAATCTAAGCAATTTGGGAGGCTGAGGTGGGAGTATCTCTTGAGCCCAGGAATTCAAGGCTGCAGGGCACCATGAGTCACCACTGCACTCCAGCCTGTGCAAGAGCGTCTCTAAAAATAAAAGTGAAAAAAGAATAGACACACCACAGACTCAGATAAAATGTTTGTAATATGTATTTGACCGAGGACACACATATAACCAGAATACATAAAAGAATTACTACAAATCATGATTTAAATGTAATAAATATTTGCAGGCTTAAATAGAGACATTCCACAAGAAGATATCCAAGTAGCCAATGTGCACATGAAAGAGTTTTCAGTATCACTGGTCATGAGTAAAATGCAATATTAAACCAATAAAATACCACTTTACACTCACTAGAATGGCTAAAATTAACAACAATACCGAGTGTTAGCAAGGATAAGGAACACCTGGAACTCTTAGACATTGCTGGTGGTAGTCTATTATAGTAAACCACTTTGAAGAACTGTTTGAGCAATTCCTCTCCTACGTATATACAAAAGAGAAATGATAACTTACGTCCACAAAAGTAGTGACTTCTACAAGTACATTCATAGCAGCTTTATTCATAATAGCCCAAAACTGAAAATAGACTGAATGTCCCTTAATAGGAAAATGGATATACACATTGCAGTATTTTCATATAGTGGAACACTATTTGGTAATGAAAAGAACCACTGACATGCAATGACCTGGATGAATCTCAATAGCATGCTGAATGGCAGAAGCTGGACCCAAAAGACTACACGGTATGATTCCACTGATAGGAAATCCAAATTTGAACAAAACTAGTCTGCGGTTATAGAAGTCAGATCATGATTGAGAGAGACTGTAACCAGAAAGGAGTACAGAGACTTTTTCCGTCGGGGGGAAATGTTCTATATCTTGTTTTGGATGGACATTACAAGGATGTATACAAATGTTGAGACTCAGTTGAGTGAGAAGGGGCCCACATCTGGTAATAGCCAAGTAGCTCCTACCAGACCATTCCATGCACATGTAATAACTATAAATAAAAAAATAGAAAACTTCCCATAAGCTGCTGGAGAGCCACAGAATCAGACAGATAATGGGAAGGTGGGTGACACTTAGATAGAGTAAAACAGTGAATTTTGTTTGTATGGCTTGTAGTCTGAGGGCAAACCATAGTCTGTACCATGCAGAGCAGCTAAAACTCAGAAATGTGCTGCTGTAACCATTCTGTCCAGCTTGCAGAACAAAATAGCAGAGGTTGGGTTGACCATTGCAGCTGGAAAGTGAGGGGATACTCACAGGAAGAAGAGAGTGAGCCTCAGATATTCTGCACACTGTGTCCAAACCTTCCTGTAGCTCCTAAACTACACATGTGTGTGTTAGACTTCCAGCAGTCCAGCTAAGGCTAAAAGAATTGAACTGAAATTTCAGCTGCCTTCAACTGCAGGCAAGCAATATGCAGTTTGAGTCTAGTAAACTTACCTGCCTATTAGCATGAATAATCAGTATTTTTCAGCAACATTATAGAATCCAACATTTTTGGAACATATGATATGTCCAGAATATGATCCCAAATTATTCAGTAAAGAGGCAAATATTACCCATGCTCAAGAGAAAAGGCAATCAATTGAGACTGACCCAGAGATGATGCAGACATTGGAATTAGCAAGCAAGGAATTTAAAGCAGCTCTTAATATTACGCTATAGGATGTAAAGGAAAGTGCTCATAATGAAGAAAGTGGTAAGAAGTACAGAAGAGAAGTCCAAACTAGAAAAAGCCAAATGGAAATTCTGTCACTGGAAAATTAAATACTTGAAATAGAAAATTCAGTGGATGGGCTTAATAGCAGATTGGAAGTTACAAAAGAGTTATTGATTTTCTTCTTTTTTTTTTTTGAGACAGAGTCTTACTCTGTTCCCTAGGTTGGAGTGCAGTGGCACTATCTCCACTCATTGCAACCTCCACCTCCTGGGTTCAAGCGATTCTCCTGCCTTAGCCTCTAGAGTAGCTGGGATTACAGGCGTGTGCCACCATGCCCGGCTAATTTTTGTATTTTTAGTGGAGACGGGGTTTCACCAGCCTTACCATTTGGCCAAGCTGGTCTCAAACTCCTGGCCTCAAGTCATCCGCCCGTCTTGGCCTCCCAAGTGCCGGGATTATAGATGTGAGCCACCGCACCTGGCCGAGTTACTGACTTTTAAAACAAAAACAAGTTATCTGGGGGAGAGAAAAATAAAATTGAAAATAGTGAATAACACCTTAGGGCAATATCAAAAGATCTAATGTACAAATAATTTTTAAAGTCCAAGGACAAGAGGAAAGAGGCCCCCCAAGGAAAATATTTAAATGAATAATAGCTGAAGTATTTTTATATTTGGTGAAAGACAAAATTTGTAGGTTCAAGAATCTCAGTTAACCTTGAGCCTCAGTGATAGGATATGGATGTTCACTGTACAAGTCTTGCCATTTTTTTCTCTGTGTTTGAAATTTTTTATAATGTTAAAAAACAAAATCCTCAAAACAAAACATTTATATTGAAAGAAACATTTAGAAGTACTCAGACACAAGTCCAGATGAAGTAGACAGAGATATAGAAAGTGAGGGTGGTTAAGTATCTATAAAGTTTGTTGTTACCTTAAAAGCCTCAAAGAAAATATAGTCTGTAGCCATCTACAGCTAAAATTCTAAATATCAATATGAGGATGGGGTAAGGGAGCAAAAGATAAAAAGCAGCATGTTGAAGCACTCGTGGAAATATATTGGTAAATTTAAGAAGCTTATAATAGTATATGAAGATAAGAATGAATGCTAATATACCAGTAACCACCTTAAGAACAAAGATATAATCTAAACCTTTTTTTTTTTTTTTGAGATGGAGTCTTGCTCTGTCGCCCAGGCTGGAGTACAGTGGCATGATCTTGGCTCACTGCAACCTCCGCCTTCTGGGTTCAAGCGATTCTCCTGCCTCAGCCTCCTGAGTAGCAGGGATTACAGGCATGTGCCACCACGCCTGGCTAATTTTTGTATTTTTAGTAGAGATGGGGTTTCACCATGTTGGTCAGGCTGGTCTCGAGCTCCTTACCTTGTGATCTGCCTGCTTCGGCCTCCCGGAGTGCTGGGATTACAGGCGTGAGCCACCGTGCCCTGCCCCTTAGGTGATTCTTAAAGCGGGGAAACTAAAGCACTAGGCTTTGGGGCTCTCTTCTCAGGCATCCTCCTCAATTCCCAGAGGAGGGACCTGAGACTCAAAACAGAGAGTCTGCAGGGCTGCACAGCCGCTGGTTGAAGGCTGGGAAAGAGCCAGATGTTTTCTAGAAGGGCTCATTCTGTCTCACTGTCCTGGCCTAACAGGAGGTGGCAGCACTGGTTCTGAGTTCTTGCTACTGCTTCTCTGGATTGGCCTCACTCAGGGAGTGCAGTTATCTCATGGGCTGGAATCCTGGTTACTGGAATGCAGAGACAAAAGTCTTGTACCTCCTGTGGAGCCCACTGTAGGCATAGGAAACCTAACATTATTTGGCTCTATGATGTCTCTGTTTTGCAGGGATTCCACACATGACACTTTTTAAAATGCAAACTTTTATATTCAAATATAATGTATATGCATAAAAGTGCACCAATAGAAACTATACAGTATAATGAATTTTCACAAACAACACACACCTGTTTAACCAACATACAGGTAAGAAATAGAACATTACCACACTATCCTTCTGCTCCAGGACAACCTCTTTCCTGACTTCTACCACCATAGGTTGGTTTCGCCTATTTTTAAACTTAATAAAGGTGGAATTATGTATTTTTTGCATGTCTAGCTTCTTTCAACATTAT